CCCAGCTAACTTTTTTTTTTTGTATTAGTAGAGAGACAGGGTTTCACCATGTTGGCCAGGATGGTCTCGATCTCTTGACCTTGTGATCCGCCCGCCTCGGCCTCCCAAAGTGCTGGGATTACAGCCGTGAGCCACGACGCCCGGCCGGAACGTTCCACTTCTCTTATAAATAGTTGACTAAGGTTTCCCAATAGTAAATTAACCTGCTACCACTAGTAAGTAGCCAGACTAGGGTCAGGAGAGCAGAAAACCTCATTCCAGGGTTTTCCAACACAGTGGCCTCACCATGAACACATTGCACTCGGGAGCTATCTTCAATCATGAACGATGAGCATTTAGATTTATTCCGTGATTCCAAGGACCAGAACTAAGATATACAGGAAGCTCTTTTTTATCTCATTTTAAGAGAAAACGTTCAAGTGTAGTTCAAAGTGTACTTAAGGGAGAAAAAGTTAACTTGTCATAAACATACATGTGATAGAGGTGAATACTCAGGTGGGCAAGAACCTCCAAACAAACTCCAAATTCGCAGCTGACATCTGCTAATAATGTAGAAAATCTCGGGCGATTTTTTTTTTAATTTTCATTTTTTGTAAGGACAGGGTCTCGCTATGTCGCTCAGGCTGGTCTCGAACTCCTAGCCTCAAGAGATCCTCCGCCTCAGCCTCCCAAAGTGCTGGGATTACAAGCGTGAGCCACCACGTCCAGCAACTCAAGTCATTTTTGCATCAATTACCAGCAAAAGTCTATTCAGAAATAGGACTCTCTCAGGCCAGAAGGGAGTCAAGACGAGCCTTGGAGGTGAGCGCCCAGTAAGATAGGCCAGAAGCACTCCAACTCCAAGGCAGAGCCTGAGCTTTACAGCCGCTAGGTCGGCGTATGTTCTACCACCGCATTCCCCCAGTGTCTCAGCGGTCTCTGAAGGAGAGAACTAAAACTCCCATAAGACAACGCGAGCTCAGGTGGGCGGCCACTTGCCGCGCGTGGGCGGCTCTGACCAATAACGATTGTCGTTACAGCGAACAGTTTGGCCCCGTTTGTAAAAGGCCGCGGCAGGCGAAGAGAGAAGAGGTGAGGGCGGTCGTCAGCTAAGGGCCCCGGGGCTCGCGGGGGGTGCGCAGGGCAGGTAAGGGGGTAGTGCTGAGCAAGGACCGGGGCGGCGGTGGGGCAGGGGTGTAGAGCTCGGGTTCCCAGCGGAAAGCATGTCCAAGGAGCGGCTGCCGGCGAGGTGATGCTTCTGCCTGGGCCTACTTGGGACCGGAAGTGAGCGCTCGCGCGGGGAGGATGCCGGGAAGCAGGTCCCAGGGGATATGTGTGTGTCGCTGCAGACCCATCCCGGAAGCCGGCCGGGAGGTGAGCGTCCCGGAGTCGGGCGGCCGCTCCGTTGACTGCAGGGCCCCGGCGGTCTTCCTCCGCTGTTCCGAGGCCGTTGAGGGCTGATGTGCTCCATCCTCCCACTTGTGGTTTGGCAAGCCATCCAGCCGACTACAAACCCACGTTTGTGAGTTACCTGCTGGCTGTGACGCTTCCGTCAAATCTGAGTAACAGTTTCCTCATCTCTAAGATGGGTAACATAGTATCTACCTCACAGGATCGTGTGGGCAGTACATGCATAGAAAGGATTTAACACGCAGTGTACTCAGCTAGTTTTATTATTTATCCGTAATGATCATTTGTTCTTTTCCCCTAACTGTGCCTCACAAGCATGAAACAGAATCCACCAAACATTTAGGTCTGGGTAGTGGTTGGATGGAAACCCATCGCGGGTTAACGCTTCCAACACCAGTCCCTTGACACTCTCCCGCCGAGGAGGCTGATTTGTAAACTTGCTGAGAAGAGAATACCCAGCAGATCTTTCAGGTTTCAAATCCACGTTCTTTACAAGTTGTGTTAACTTTAATATTTTTTCTTGTTTTACTCGCAGACTATCAAGATCTCCACTTAGGGAAGTGGGAATCTTATTTGCGGAACATTGGGCAGAAGCTTTGCCATTGGCTGGTGGAGAAGGAGGAGGCAGAATGTCTGCATTGTTACACCATACAGCTCAAACTTCAGAAGATTTTGGGTTAAGCAGTTATCATTAGTCTGCAAATGATCGTGTTTTCACCTGATCATTAGAAACTAATGAAACACCTTTTAAGTCTTATGAATTCAGGTTACACTGTTTTCCAGATGCCTTGGCAGCTGGTACAGGTAGGATTGGGCTAGGTTTTGTGGGGAATGATACTCATACTGTTGGATGTATTGTCTTTTGTAGGGCCTCTGAAAAATGGAACCAAATTCTCTGAGGACTAAAGTCCCAGCTTTCTTATCTGATTTGGGGAAGGCCACATTGAGGGGAATCAGAAAGTGTCCCCGATGTGGCACATACAATGGAACCCGGGGACTGAGCTGTAAGAACAAGACATGTGGAACCATATTCCGCTACGGTGCACGCAAGCAGCCTAGTGTTGAAGCTGTCAAAATCATTACAGGCTCTGATCTTCAGGTCTACTCAGTGCGGCAAAGAGACCGGGGCCCTGATTACCGATGCTTTGTGGAGCTCGGGGTTTCAGAGACAACAATCCAGACAGTGGATGGGACGATCATCACTCAGCTGAGCTCTGGACGGTGTTATGTCCCCTCATGCCTGAAAGCTGCCACTCAAGGCGTTGTGGAAAACCAGTGCCAGCACATCAAGCTGGCGGTGAACTGCCAGGCAGAGGCCACCCCTCTGACCCTGAAGAGCTCGGTCCTGAATGCAATGCAGGCCTCCCCGGAAACCAAACAGACCATCTGGCAGTTGGCCACGGAACCCACAGGTCCTCTGGTGCAGAGAATTACTAAAAACATCTTGGTGGTGAAATGCAAGGCAAGCCAGAAGCACAGTTTGGGGTATTTGCATACATCTTTTGTGCAGAAAGTCAGTGGCAAAAGCTTGCCTGAGCGCCGCTTCTTCTGCTCCTGTCAGACTCTGAAATCGCACAAGTCAAATGCCTCCAAGGATGAGACAGCCCAGAGATGCATTCATTTCTTTGCTTGCATCTGTGCCTTTGCCAGTGATGAGACACTGGCTCAGGAATTCTCAGACTTCCTAAATTTTGATTCCAGCGGTAGGTGGTATGGTTGATGTGGTTATTACGTTGATTAATAATTCAGAAATCTTCTTTTTTTTAGGTCTTAAAGAGATTATTGTACCCCAGTTAGGTTGCCATTCAGAATCAACAGTATCTGCTTGTGAGTCTACTGCCTCTAAGTCAAAGAAGAGGAGAAAGGATGAAGTATCTGGTAAGAGTCTGGTTGGTTGGTTTGGTGGTATTCATTGTTAAACCTGTAATGATTTGTGGTTTAGGTGCACAGATGAACAGTTCACTACTGCCTCAAGATGCAGTGAGCAGTAATCTAAGGAAAAGTGGCCTGAAAAAGCCTGTGGTTGCTTCCTCGTTAAAAAGGCAGGGTAAGTTTCCCTTCCCTAGAATAGGCTACAGTGAAGTGTGTATGTGTGGTTTTTTTTTCCCTAGCCTGTGGTCAGCTGTTAGATGAGGCACAAGTGACTTTATCCTTCCAAGACTGGCTGGCCAGTGTCACAGAACGCATCCATCAAACCATGCACTATCAGTTTGATGGTAAGTATTGTTCATCTAACTGGGCTCTTGCTTTAAATGAGTTGTTTCTTCTTGTTTCCCATAGGCAAACCAGAACCATTGGTGTTCCACATTCCTCAGTCATTTTTTGATGCCCTGCAACAAAGAATATCTATAGGAAGTGCAAAAAAACGGCTCCCCAACTCCACCACAGGTACAGGATTTCCCTTTGGTATAGTGATGGATTAATCTAATTTTGTCCTTTTTTCACGTTGAAGCTTTTGTTCGGAAAGATGCCTTGCCACTGGGAACCTTTTCCAAGTATACTTGGCATATCACTAATATCCTGCAAGTTAAACAAATCTTAGATACCCCAGAGGTGAGAGTTTATTTCTATAACAGTGGGAGGGTTCACCTTTTTTTGGTATTGTCTTGGTGTCCAGATGCCCTTGGAAATCACCCGTAGCTTTATCCAGAACCGAGATGGGACTTATGAGCTATTTAAATGCCCTAAAGTGGAAGTAGAAAGCATAGCAGAAACCTACGGTCGTATAGAAAAACAACCAGTGCTGCGACCCTTGGAACTAAAAACTTTTCTCAAAGTTGGTAAGTGAACTTCAAAACTGCATCTTCCTTTGGAATTGTACTAATACTCCTTTCTTCTCTTTAGGCAACACTTCCCCAGATCAAAAGGAGCCAACACCTTTCATCATCGAGTGGATCCCAGATATCCTTCCCCAATCTAAGATTGGCGAGCTGCGGATCAAGTTTGAGTATGGCCACCACCGGAATGGGCATGTGGCGGAGTACCAAGACCAGCGGCCCCCCTTGGACCAGCCCTTGGAACTGGCCCCTCTGACCACTATTACTTTCCCTTAAAGCAAAACAAGATAATAATCTTTTGCTGCTTAATTTGCACATCCCCACCCCTTGACAACTTTAAATGCTAGTTAGGCACTTAGATGGCCCTGTTCCTTGGTAAACTGCTCTTAGCTAAGATGCAAATTCTCAGTGCTTTCAAGTGGATTCTGTTGAAGAAAATCTCTTGTAAATAGCCTTTTTGATGCTGCTGTGTACAGTCTTCATTATGCATTGGGCAGTATTTCTGGCTAGAGTTTTAAAAGGAACAGAAAGAAAACCAGCTTATTTTCCTTCTTACGGACTCATCTTTAGCGTTTATTTCAACCTTTTGCTAATTCTCTGAGAAATCTGCAGCACTCAGCCATACACCAACAGTGTTGGAAAGTTAACACCCTGGTTAGGGCAGAATGTTAAAGACCATCTTGGCAGAGTTCCAGCCACGCTCTTTATTCTGTTCTCAAATAAAGCAGTGTCACTAGTTTTTCCTAATTATATCTCATGGTTGCCTGTTTATAAAATTA